AATTGCTGCACCTGCTGTTCTTTTGCTTATGCCTTAACCCTTGGTTACCCTAATTCCCTATTCTCTTGCCTCATTAGGTCTTTACCCTGACTAAAAATGCACTCATCTAGCTGGGACAAATCCTACACTGCATTTGTCCCATCTAGATGAGTATTCTAGCAGAGTACATGGCACATGAGTAGGCATTCAAAAATTCAACATACAGTACATTTTGTTACCTATGTGCCAGGTGTCGGGCAGGCTGAGTTAACAGCTGAACAGAAACCTACCTACCCAACGTGCTAACTTCTATACAGCATGGTCGTGCATCCAAATCAAATGGAAAGCGGTATGGGAGATCTGGAAAGGCCTCCTGTGGGTGGCATCTGACTACCTAAATTCCCATCCCAGTTTCACTTACTGACTTTGACACTTGGAACAAGCAGCCTCTCAGTGCCTGTTTTCCCACTGGCAGGTAAATGGGCTAATGACGGTATTTCTGGCACTAGACTTCGTTAATTAATGAAAAGCACATAGAAGAAAACAGCCTGGCTCTCTAAGTGGGCAGTGCGATTCCCAAGGACGGCACTTCGCCTGATAGTCTTCCTCTAGGCTGAGAAGCCAGAGTAAATCCATTTGATTTTCCTACCACACAGTGCCTTCTCCCCAGATGAGTTCAAAGCTTTAAGTCTATCCAGTTCTGTCCAGACGCGTCTGTTCATCTCCAACAGGCCCACTAGAGAGGCGGGTTTTCCAAAGCCTGGCACGGCCCACTGCAGGTGACGCCCTCTGCCCTCCAGCGCCCTCAGGCCTCTGGGGTCCACCCTTCCTCCCCACCCGACTCCGGAACCTCTTCCCGCGCCCTGCCCGGGCGCCTGGCTGCTTGGGGTAGAGGCCTTCCGCCACACGCGCGGCCCCGCCCCGGCCTTCACGTGACCTGGCGTGCGGAGCGCGCACGCGGGAACCCGCGCTGGAGGCGGGCGAGGGCCGAGGGGCAGCTAGGGAGCGCGGCTTGAGGAGGGCGGGGCCGCCCCGCAGGCCCGCCAGTGTCCTCAGCTGCCTCCGCGCGCCAAAGTCAAACCCCGACACCCGCCGGCGGGCCGGTGAGCTCACTAGCTGACCCGGCAGGTCAGGATCTGGCTTAGCGGCGCCGCGAGCTCCAGTGCGCGCACCCGTGGCCGCCTCCCAGCCCTCTTTGCCGGACGAGCTCTGGGCCGCCACAAGACTAAGGAATGGCCACCCCGCCCAAGAGAAGCTGCCCGTCTTTCTCAGCCAGCTCTGAGGGGACCCGCATCAAGAAAATCTCCATCGAAGGGAACATCGGTAAGGAGCCTCCGGAAATGTGGGACGCAAGGTTCTTCCTCAATTTTATCTTTCCTCACAACAGCTGCAGGGAAGTCAACATTTGTGAATATCCTTAAACAATTGTGTGAAGATTGGGAAGTGGTTCCTGAACCTGTTGCCAGATGGTGCAATGTTCAAAGTACTCAAGATGAATTTGAGGTATGAAAATAAAATTTAAGTAGATAAAAGCCGCTTTTTATTTCTTTTTGCACATTCAAAATAGGAACTTACAATGTCTCAGAAAAATGGTGGGAATGTTCTTCAGATGATGTATGAGAAACCTGAACGATGGTCTTTTACCTTCCAAACATATGCCTGTCTCAGTCGAATAAGAGCTCAGCTTGCCTCTCTGAATGGCAAGCTCAAAGATGCAGAGAAACCTGTATTATTTTTTGAACGATCTGTGTATAGTGACAGGTATGTATAAATGGCTTGTACGTGGCCATTTGTGATACATGTGTTGATGAAGACTCTCTTTTAGGTATATTTTTGCATCTAATTTGTATGAATCTGAATGCATGAATGAGACAGAGTGGACAATTTATCAAGACTGGCATGACTGGATGAATAACCAATTTGGCCAAAGCCTTGAATTGGATGGAATCATTTATCTTCAAGCCACTCCAGAGGTAAAACCCAATAAAAATGTGTTTCACTGAAATTTTTCTTCCATCTCTTATTACTTGCTTTTAGACATGCTTACATAGAATATATTTACGGGGAAGAAATGAAGAGCAAGGCATTCCTCTTGAATATTTAGAGAAGCTTCATTATAAACATGAAAGCTGGCTCCTGCATAGGACACTGAAGTAAGACTTATTTTTATTTACTATTCATTTTATGATTATTTTATTAATCTCTCTTTTTAAACAGAACCAACTTCGATTATCTTCAAGAGGTGCCTATCTTAACACTGGATGTTAATGAAGACTTTAAAGACAAATATGAAAGTCTGGTTGAAAAGGTAGATTTAGACAGACTACAAACAAATATTTGTTATACTGATTTTTTTTTCTTCCTTTCCTCAGGTCAAAGAGTTTTTGAGTACTTTGTGATCTTGCTGAAGACTACAGGCAGCCAAATGGTTCCAGATACTTCAGCTTTGTGTATCTTCGTAACTTCATATTAATATAAGTTTCTTTAGAAAACCCAAGTTTTTAATCGTTTTTGTTTTAAGGAAAAAAGATTTTTAAAATGAATCTTATGCAAAACTTTTTGACCAGTTTCTTTTCTTTTGTTTTTTTTTTAAAAAAGACATTTAAAGACAAAGACATTATTTCTCATAGCAGGAAATGTAGAGGTAGATGGTTCCAGTATCAGCATAGTGACTAAACTACATTATAAAAGATCCAGCTTCCTTCTGTCATTCCCCTCTTTTGTCTTCCTCAGCAGGTTGGCTTTTTTCCCTGGTGCCTCTCACTTCGTTGGTGACCAGTTTCTTAAACTGAAAGCTTTAATGTTACATAGTAAATGGTAGTGTGTCCTGTGTAAATTAGTGTACCTATTAAAAGTTGCAAAGTGGAATTAAAGGAATCCCTAGAATAAGGATTCTGAAGTTTTATTTTAAATTATTATCTTCTTAACAGTTTAGTCCCACCTCTTACTTCCTGCCTCAGTCTGCTTTCTCTACTGTCTGGATTAATTAGGCAGCCTGCTATAAAGTTAAAGTCACACATTTCTATTTTGCAAACACTGTGATTACTCTTTGCTTTGTAGTTTGCTTTGCTTTGTAGGGTTCTGCTTTTAAGTTTTTCTCTTTTTCAGACAAATTACTGATAAAAATGATATTGCTCTATATGTAATATATCCTGAAAGCATTATTTTTTGTTGAATAGGAAATAAAATTAATGAAGACAGAGGCTAGAAAGCATCCATTAATTAATGAGACACACTTAACTACTTATCTCTAAACCATCTATGTGAATATTTGTAAAAATAATGAATGGACTCATCTTAGTTCTGTATATAAATATATTTTCTTTCTAGTTTGTTTAGTTAAGGTGTGCAGTGTTTTTCCTGTGTATTAAACCTTTCCATTTTACGTTTTAGAAAATTTTATGTATTTTAAAATAAGGGGAAGAGTCATTTTCACTTTTAAACTACTATTTTTCTTTCCAAGTCATTTTTGTTTTTGGTTTCTTATTCAAAGATGATAATTTAGTGGATTAACCAGTCCAGACGCACTGATCTTTGCAAAGGAGACTTAATTTCAAATCTGTAATTACCATACATAAACTGTCTCATTATACGTATGCATTTTTTTAGTTTGTTTTTGTTTGGTATAAATTAATTTGTTAATTAAATATTTCTTAAGTATAAACCTTATGAACTACAGTGGAGCTACACTCATTGAAATGTAATTTCAGTTCTAAAAAGATGTAATAATCATTTTAGAATTAAAATTTATTCTACTTTTAAATAAATTATGAATATTAAAGGTGAAAATTGTATAAATTACTTTGATTCCATTTTAAGTGGAGACATATTTCAGTGATTTTTAGTAACCTTTAAAAATGTATAATGACTTTTAAAATTTGTAGAATTGAAAAGACGCTAATAAAAATTTATTATTTATTTGTCATGACTCAAAAGTTGTCTCAGTGTGGTGGTCATAATAGAATTG